CCAGGCTTGGGGGTGGGGGGCACGGGCAGTTAAAGAGATAGATGGAGAAGTGGCCTGAATCCAGCCACCAGGCAGAGGAAACCAGGGGAGGAGGGAGAGGCCTGGGGACAGGGGAGGGAGGCTGCTGCCCTCTACTCCCGAAGGGTCCCAGCAGCCCTCCTGGCCAGCACTACCCAAGGAAAGGAGTGAGGACTGGGCCTTGGACGGGGGTCCCTGTAGAGAGGGCCTTGCCAGAGGCTGGAGGGGGCTGGCCAGAAGGGTGGAGAGGGGGTGAGCAAACGGCAAGGCCTGAAGAGGCCAGTGGCCCTCTTGGAGGAGGCGTGGTGGGAGCACCGAGGATGGACAGCGTGGCTGGTGTGGCCAGCGTGGGGGCTGCCAACCGGGCTGGCCAGAAGGGCGAGGTGAGGGGCCCTGGGGTTCCGGGCTCCCGGGTAAAAACAGCCAGATGGAGAGAGGGGCTTCAGACCCCAGGCCCGGGGACCCGCCCTCCCCAGCACTACAGCCCCGGTTCTCCACTTCCAGCTCCCAGCAGCTGCAAGCGCAGCGGTGCGGGGCCAGGCTGTGGCCTGGAGCTGCCAAAGGGCAGGGGCACGGGTGTGGGGGGCGTGCAGGCCGGGGTCCCGGGAGGCAGGGCAGACAGGCCCGAAAGAGTGCGACGGCGGCGGGAGGTCTCTGGGGCTGGGAGGGGTGCGGGCGTGGGCGGGGCGCGAGCAGCAGGGGCGCGGGCCCGGGCTTCAGGCTGTGGGGCCGGGAGTGCGGGGCGGGACTGCTGCGGCCCCGCGTCCTGTGGAGTCTGCGGCGCGGGGAGTGGGGGTCGGGGCGGGGAGGAACGTGGGGTGCGGGACAGGAGGGGGGCAGGGAGGGAGAAGAAGGCGGCGCGGGGCGGGGCGGGCGCAGGGCTGGGGACGGCACGGGCGCGCGGCACGGGCGCTGGCGCGTGCGGGGGGGGCGGCGCGGCCTCCGGAAGCGAGGGGGCGCTGTGCCAGGCGGCGGCCGTGCGGGGCGGGCGCGCTGCTCCTTCCGCCTCGCGGACCCCGGAAGCGCGCGTGGCCGCCATGGCGCGGAATGTGGTGTGAGTAGGGGTCGTCACCCCCCCGTCGCGGGTGTGTGACATGGACCCAATCTCTTCTGTACAGGTACCCCCTGTACCGGCTGGGTGGCCCACAACTTCGGGTGTTCCGAACCAACTTCTTCATTCAGCTGGTGCGGCCCGGTGTGGCCCAGCCCGAGGACACCGTGCAGTTCCGGATCCCCATGGAGTGAGTCCGGGAGGATTCCGGCTGGGGTTGGGAAGATGCCGTTTTCTTTCTCCTTCGCCTCCAGAATGACAAGGGTGGACCTCAGGAATTACCTCGAGGGCATCTATAACGTGCCCGTGGCTGCTGTGCGGACACGGGTGCAGCATGGTGAGTGCCCATGGGAGGTTCTCCTGTTGGTGGTTCTGATTTTTTTTTCACTCCCTTCCGGCAGGCTCTAACAAGAGAAGAGATCACAGAAACGTGAGGATCAAGAAGCCGGACTACAAGGTCGCCTACGTGCAGCTGGTGCGTGTGAGCTGGCCAGCCCCAGCGGGGCCACCTCTCCCTGCCCTTCTTCCTCCCCTCGCAGCCCTCCCAGACACCCAGCAAGGAGCAAAATGGCCAGGGCAGCACCCTCTGTTTCCGGAGCAGCTGCAGCAAGGGGTGGTCAACCTGGGGGACCAGGGACCCCAGACCCGCTTGGAGTCCTGTGGGTGGCCGCATTCCCAGGAAGGCTGGATCCGGAGGACCGGCCAACAGGATCGCTCAGGATGGACGTCTTCTACTCAAGTAAGACCTTGGCAGCCTTGGTCGGCTCCATAGATCCTCTACGTTCTCCTCCCTCTACCCCCAGCAGCTTCAGGAGTGCCGAGCCACAAGGCTGCAGGAGCCTGGGTCCCCAGTCGCCTGGAGGAGACCCTGCCCACACCATACTCAGACCACCCTCCCAGAATGGTGACTGTGCAGAGATGCACGCATGTCGGCTGCACCCCGCCATCTTGGGGTGAGTACAGTGAGGGAGGACCACACGGGGGGATGCAGGCCCTGTCCTTTCCCTCACCCCTCAGGGTACATATTTCCAGAAAGAAATCACTTCCAATTCCAAGGGCTCCATGGAGGCGGATTTTTCCATCTGGGCTTTTCTGATGAGTTTTCTTGGAGGAAACTTCTGCGTTAACTCACTTCCCTCCTCTGTGCCTCATGCGGGGACAATTAGGGGAGGCAGGGAGACCTGAAGCCCGGAGCCGGCCGCCGGGAACCCGTTTGTCCGTGCGCGCTCGGAAACCTGGAGGCAGCTCCCCAGTTCCTGTCTCTTCCCCGGGCGGGTCCCCACCTGGCCTGTGGCGTGACTGTGAGTCAGGGGTCTGGATCCTCCGAGGCCCGCAGGATCCGGGTGGATGGGCCACGTCTCTGCACGTGCAGCCTCTCCTGGGTCCCCTCTCACATCCGGCTCTGGCTGGGCCATTTCCCACGCTGTGGCTTCCAACCGCTCAGCCCGACTGCATCTGCACCGTTGCTGGCCGAGGGGAGGCTGCCTCTGCCTTCCCAGCCAGGACCCTGGGCCCCCTGTGTGTTTCTGGACCTCACTCTTGGCGGCCACCCGCGCCCTCACCCACATTCTCCCTCCGTGGCCTCGTGGCCTGGTACACTTGGGCTCTGGGCTGCTGTTTCCAGGACCCATGGGACAGGTGGCCTGGCTGCCCAGAGCCACGCTCCCCGGGCCCTTCTCCCCTCCTGCCCTTCTTCCCAGCAACCTGCAGATGGTTGGTGTTCCCTTCACCTGTGCCTGCCTGGCCTTCTCCTGGCCCCACGGTGAGGCTTCTGGGAGCACGAACTGCTAAGGGCTGCACTGTGTCTCTGCCCAGGCACGGAAGTCCTGACCCCACAACCTCAGAATGGGCCTGTCTAGAGGTGGATCTTTAAGGAGGTACCAAGTTAAGATGGAATCATTAGGATGACCCTGAGCCCATCCAACTGGTGTTTCTATAAGCGGAGATCAGAGCACAGACGCTGACAGGGCAACAGCCACGTGAGGACACAGGGAGATGGCGGGGTCTGCAAGCCCAGGAAAGAGGCCTCAGGAGGAACCCGCCCCGCGGCACCTTGACCTCGGACTCTCTCTCTCACGCTGTGGTACTTTCTGACAGCAGTCCAAGAAGACTGAACTCGTCACCTCCCGCTCCGTTTCCCACCACCTCTGGCCTGCCTGGCCTGTTTCCTCCAGCCTCCCACCCCTCCTTGTCAGCCAGTTGAAAATGCCCCTTTTCCCAGGACTGGTCTCTCCATGGGCACCCCTGACCTCCATAGGGAGTCCCACTGTGCCTCGCTTTGGGGGTAATCAAGATTGCCCCTCAGCCTCTCAGGCCCCTCCCTGCTCTTGGGTGCTGGATGCCCTGGGGACCCTTCACCAAGTCGCCCTGCTGTGGCTCTAGCTGGGCATGAACAGGTGCTGTCTCCAGAGCCCGAGGTCCTCAGAGGGGCCAGGCCCTCTGTCGTGGGAACAAGGACCCTAAGGCCCGGGAGGGGAGCGGCACACGGAGAACAGGCTGGGGACCTGGGCGTGAGCAGCTGGGCATGAGCCCTGCCCGCTTTGTCCCCTGGGGAGCCTGGCCTGGGAAGCATTAGCTTGGCCAGAGTCTCCCTGATGGGATTGGAAGCCCAGCCCTGCCTGGGAAGGCGCCTGTGGGCTGATGGGGATGGGGTGGCCGGGGCCCTGGGCTTCCAGGATGCGTGAAGCTCCTGCCCACACAGGGAGTCAGGTTCCTGTCCTGTGCACCTGGATGCTCCGGGAAGGACTGCCTTGGGGTCTGGCCACGAACTCCACTGGCTCCAGCTGTGCAGCCCCGCAGAAGGTGCTGCAGCACCCGCCCTGCCCAACACAGGCGCGGCTCTGGGGTCCGGCGTGGGCAGGGGATCTGGCATGGACCCATCCTCTTGAGGGCCTCTGGCGTGGTGGGTGGCAGGCTGGGGAGAGGGCTGCTGCCCTCCTTCTGGGCCTCCCAGCCCTGCAAGGGTGGCCTGGAAGGCGGGCAGTGCACTCTGGCCTGAGGGCCCGTGGGAGCCAGTCCTCTTTAGAAGGGCCCCCTCCATCCCCACCCATCAGCATTCATGGCCCTAGTACCAGGGAAGGAGGCCCAGGCCATGGGACCCCTGGACCAACCAACCCAGCCAGTTCTGGAGCTACCCGGGGCACCCGAAGAGTACGTCCCTCTGTTCCCAGGAGCCCCACTTTAGGGCCGTTTCCTGGGCTGACTCCCTGGCCTGCAAGCCCCCAGGTTGCTTACTAAGCCCAAACCCCCACCCATGCCACTGACCGCCCCTGCTCTCTGTTATCCAAAGCCCTCAGCTCCCTGTGCCCTCTGGGACACGGGGCCTCCTCCCTACAAGGAAAGCTGGGTCCCAAGCGCGACCCTGGCCTCTCCATCCTGCCCCCTGGCCACCCACCCCCTCGCCCTGTTTCTCTGTCCTGCAGGACTTCCTCTGGCTTTATTGTTTTAAGTTGGTGGTTGGGCCAACAGCCAGCTTCAATTACACTCCTCGCCTCCTCCTCCTCCTCCTCCTCCTCCTCCTCCTCCTCCTCCACCTCTTCCAGCCCTTCTCTGCCCTAGGCCCAGGGGTGGGCCTTGGGCTACAGCTGACTGTGGTACCCAGGCAAAACAGCCCTAGGAAAATGATAACAGAAAATAATAAAAATTATTTTTCTCTCTCTCTGTCTCCTTCTCCTCCCCCACCTTCCCC